ATGTTAAGCCTGCAAAGAATGGAGTTGTCCTGGATATTTGGCCAAAAAAAAAATGTATCCACAAACAGGGACGTAATCAGGCAGGGAGCCTCGTTAAGAAGTTTTGTTCTTGTCCTAGGAGTGATGAGAGATCACTGAAGGATTTAGAGAGGGGCTGTATCATCAGGCTTGGGTTCCAAAGCCTCACTGAGAGAGTTGGGGAGCTGACTGATGTCAGATGCTCGTGCAGCCGCCCCGTAGGGCCTGTATTTCCTCCATGGTGCCTCACTGCAGCACCGAGCTTGCAAAAGATCCTCTCTCTTTATGGGAATTTCAAAACAGAAGCAAAATAGCACCGGGGCTTAAAGCATTCTTGGGAATTTCCCTGTCTTTCCCTCTAAATAATCAGCATGTAAATTGCAAAAAAAAAAAAAAAAAAAAAAAAAAAGACACGGGCCCAAAAGGGAGCGCTCAGTTTCAGGCTCTTTGCTTTCCTTCCTCCCGAGGCTCTCTGGCCCTTACCCAGCCTGAAGACAGAAAGTGTGAGGGGGAGGGTAGGAAGGTAGGTCAAGCAGGGCAATGCTGAGCCTGGGAAGAAAACAACAGCCTTGTTTAGGGCACTGTGGCTTACGTAACTAAATTGTGCCCAGTTTCCACCTGGCCAGGGGCCTGGAGTGAATGCTGAAGATGCAAAGGTAGAGGCTGCCAGAAAAGCCAGGAAATTGCTGGCAAGAAAGGCCAGTGGTGGGGTGCAGGAGTGGGAGGAAGGCTGGGAAATGCGGCTGAGTCACATCTCCAGAAGCCCCCCATCATCACCCTAGTGGCTCTTCTGCTGGCAGGTGCCTCATGAAGACCTGACCCAAAGTTTTCAAAACTCTGCGGTTTCTCAACCCTCCTCTGGTAATCCATAGTACTCCCCCGCCTCCACTTGCCAGCCTCGTGATTCCTTCATTGACACATAGCTCAGTTCCCATAAAAGGGCTGGTTTGCCGCGTCGGGGAGTGGAGTGGGACAGGTATATAAAGGAAGTACAGGGCCTGGGGAAGAGGCCCTGTCTAGGTAGCTGGCACCAGGAGCCGTGGGCAAGGGAAGAGGCCACACCCTGCCCTGCTCTGCTGCAGCCAGAATGGGTGTGAAGGCGTCTCAAACAGGTATCTGGGCTAGCCAAGGTTAATCCATCAGATTGCAGGGGTCTCATCCTGGATTTCTCTTCAGGCTTTGTGGTCCTGGTGCTGCTCCAGTGCTGTGAGTAATCCCTCCACCTCCACTTTTAAGTCGGCCCGGGCCCCATCCCAGACTTCTCCTTCAGGCTCTGCATACAAACTGGTCTGCTACTACACCAGCTGGTCCCAGTACCGGGAAGGCGATGGGAGCTGCTTCCCAGATGCCCTTGACCGCTTCCTCTGTACCCACATCATCTACAGCTTTGCCAATATAAGCAACGATCACATCGACACCTGGGAGTGGAATGATGTGACGCTCTACGGCATGCTCAACACACTCAAGAACAGGTTGGGCCAGGGCTGGCCAGGAGAGGAGGGACTCCTGCCCTCCCCACCTCCCTGTGCTCCACAGGAACCCCAACCTGAAGACTCTCTTGTCTGTCGGAGGATGGAACTTTGGGTCTCAAAGGTAGGAGCCTCTCCCCAGGGGCAGGACGGCAGCACCTAGCATATCAGTGCTGAGCATGCTACAGGGCTGATTTTGGTCCTAGATTTTCCAAGATAGCCTCCAACACCCAGAGTCGCCGGACTTTCATCAAGTCAGTACCGCCATTTCTGCGCACCCATGGCTTTGATGGGCTGGACCTTGCCTGGCTCTACCCTGGACGGAGAGACAAACAGCATTTTACCACCCTAATCAAGGTGCTGGTCAGGTCAGGGACAGGGAGGGAGGTCCCTTTCTCTCACCTGCCTGTCTCCCATCTAGGAAATGAAGGCCGAATTTATAAAGGAAGCCCAGCCAGGGAAAAAGCAGCTCCTGCTCAGCGCAGCACTGTCTGCGGGGAAGGTCACCATTGACAGCAGCTATGACATTGCCAAGATATCCCAGTGAGTCTCCTGCCCCAGGCAGCCTCCCCAGAGGGGAGTCCTCAAGGCTCTCTCATACACACAGGCCTCCCCCTTTCCTGTTGGCCCCACGCCTCATCCTCACCCCACCCCTCATGCCTGTGAGGAACAAGGAACAGCCAAGCAGCCTCATCTCTCCTGAGAGCAGAGCCATGGGTCTCGGGAAACCCAGGAGTAAGGAACAAAGACTCTTCAAAATGACTTCAGAGCTTTCTTTAGGATCCCAGGGAGGTGTAAACTCAGTGCTTAATTAAATGGATTCTTTAGAGGGTGGGAAACAGGTGGATGTCAACCATTTGCCCCACATACCCGTATTCATGCAATCCACCCCCAGTGGGCTCACCGGTGCGGGTGTGCAAAACCTCCTCCCACCCCAGTCATCTTAGGTTCAGGTCATCCTTTGGTCCTGCTCTTTCCCCGCCAGGCTGTCTGTTGATGCTACTTTTAATCTGCTTTCACTAAGATAAGCCTGGCAGAAGTGGTGGGGGTAAGGTGGGCTGTAGGCCAGCTCCCAAATGTGTGCTGGGCATAACAGAAGACCCATTCTTGACTGAAGTGCCCTTGTGGGACCCTGAGCCCGTGCCCTGGAGTGGCACAGGGAGGTGTGCCAGCAATGGGGACCGAGGTCACTGGGGACTGCTGGGGTTCGGGCTAGTGGCCTGTCTGGCTGCTGTCTGCTTCCCTCGTTCACATCCTGCTGGAGCCTTAAATAGGAGCCCAAAAGCTTTTCTTTCTTACTTTTTTTTGAGACAAAATCTCACTCTGTTGCCCAGGCCGGAGTGCAGTGGCACAACCTCTGCCGCCTGGGTTCAAGCGATTCTCCTGCCTCAGCCTCCCGAGTAGCTGGGATTACAGGTGCCTGCCACCATGCCTGGCTAATTTTCGTAGTTAGAGTAGAGACGGGGTTTCACCATCTTGGCCAGGCTGGTCTTGAACTCCTCACCTCATGATCCACCTGCCTCGGCCTCCCAAAGTGCTGGGATTCCAGGTATGAGCCACCACGCCCGGCCTAAAGCTTTTCTATTAATAATTTCCTGCCTCACCCTCCATCCCCTTCCTCCTCAGACACCTGGATTTCATTAGCATCATGACCTACGATTTTCATGGAGCCTGGCGTGGGACCACAGGCCATCACAGTCCCCTGTTCCGAGGTCAGGAGGATGCAAGTCCTGACAGATTCAGCAACACTGTGAGTTCCCAGAAGGAGGGAGGGCCAGGAGG